AGACCCAGGAGTCCAGACCCCAGCCCCTCCTCCCTCAGACTCAGGAGTCCAGGCCCCCAACCTCTCCTCCCTCAAACCAGAGGTCGAGACCCCCAGCCCCTCCTCCCTCAGACCCAGGAGTCCAGACCCCCAGCCCCTCCTCCCTCAGACCCAGGAATCCAGACCCCCAGCCCCTCCTCCCTCAGACCCAGGAGTCCAGACCCCAGCCCCTCCTCCCTCAGACTCAGGAGTCCAGGCCCCCAACCTCTCCTCCCTCAAACCAGAGGTCGAGACCCCCAGCCCCTCCTCCCTCAGACCCAGGCCCCCAGGCCCCCAGGCCCTCCTCCCTCAGACCCAGGAGTCCAGACCCCAGCCCCTCCTCCCTCAGACTCAGGAGTCCAGGCCCCCAACCTCTCCTCCCTCAAACCAGAGGTCGAGACCCCCAGCCCCTCCTCCCTCAGACCCAGGAGTCCAGACCCCCAGCCCCTCCTCCCTCAGACCCAGGAATCCAGACCCCCAGCCCCTACTCCCTCAGACCCAGGAGTCCAGACCCCAGCCCCTCCTCCCTCAGACTCAGGAGTCCAGGCCCCCAACCTCTCCTCCCTCAAACCAGAGGTCGAGACCCCCAGCCCCTCCTCCCTCAGACCCAGGAATCCAGACCCCCAGCCCCTCCTCCCTCAGACTCAGGAGTCCAGGCCCCCAACCTCTCCTCCCTCAAACCAGAGGTCGAGACCCCCAGCCCCTCCTCCCTCAGACCCAGGAGTCCAGACCCCAGCCCCTCCTCCCTCAGACTCAGGAGTCCAGGCCCCCAACCTCTCCTCCCTCAAACCAGAGGTCGAGACCCCCAGCCCCTCCTCCCTCAGACCCAGGCCCCCAGGCCCCCAGGCCCTCCACCCTCAGGCCAAGGTTCCTGATCCCCAACCTTGGTTTTTTTCTCCCTTCCCAGTCTGTTCATTGCTCTCTGCCCTCGGTTTTCCAAGGACATATATTTCAGGAAATGAAATCATTAATTTTATCTCTCAGCCTTATCGGGTGGAGCCAACCCCAGCTCCCTAAGCTCTGCTCCTGCCATGCTCCCCCTTCTCTCCTCGACCCAGGAAAGACGGTCGAGGTCGTGACAGCCCAGCCTAACACCGGCCCCTCCTTCCCATGCAAGGGTGACTCATGGGGCGGGGACCAGCCGCTCCTCCCAGCCCCTCGGCCTCACTGGGCGGAGGAGTGGTTGAGAGGCTGACTCCGTTTTCTCTGGGTTCCCTCCAGGGCCTGTGCAGCTGGACAGGGGCCAGGGCGCCTGGTGAGTGACCCCTGCCTGAACTCACTGCCCACCTTTTTGTCAGACCTTCCTTCCCAATTCTCAGCCCCCAACCCAGGGAGGAACCTGACAGTGGAGACTCAGACCACCAGCTCCATCTCCCTGAGCTGGGAGGTCCCCGATGGCCTAGACTCACAGAACTCCAACTACTGGGTTCAGTGTACTGGAGACGGCGGCACAACAGAGACTCGAAACACAACAGCCACCAACGTCACCGTGGATGGCCTTGGACCCGGGTCATTGTATACGTGTTCTGTGTGGGTGGAGAAAGACGGAGTAAATAGCTCTGTGGGGACTGTCACTACTGCCACAGGTAAGAGGCAGCCACTGCTTTATTTTTATTTCCAACTGATTTTCCCTCCTGTGCTGGTTTTCAGCTCCCAACCCAGTGAGGAACCTGAGAGTGGAGGCTCAGACCAACAGCTCCATCGCCCTGACCTGGGAGGTCCCCGACGGCCCAGACCCACAGAACTCCACCTACGGGGTTGAGTACACTGGAGATGGTGGCAGAGCAGGGACTCGAAGCACAGCACACACTAACATCACCGTGGATGGACTTGAACCCGGGTGTTTGTATGCGTTTTCCATGTGGGTGGGAAAGAATGGAATCAACAGCTCCCGGGAGACTCGAAATGCCACCACAGGTGAGAGGCAGTCGCCATTTGTTTTGCTCTTACTCATATTAGATCTTTCTTCCTAATTTCTCAGCTCACAACCCAGTGAGGAACCTGAGAGTGGAGGCTCAGACCACCAGCTCCATCTCCCTGAGCTGGGAGGTCCCCGATGGCACAGACCCACAGAACTCGACCTACTGCGTTCAGTGCACTGGAGATGGTGGCAGAACAGAGACTCGAAACACAACAGACACCAGAGTCACCGTGGATGGCCTTGGACCCGGGTCATTGTATACGTGTTCTGTGTGGGTGGAGAAAGACGGAGTAAATAGCTCTGTGGAGATTGTCACTAGTGCCACAGGTAAGAGGCAGCCGCTGTTTTATTTTTATTTCCAACTGATTTTCCCTCCTGTGCTGGTTTTCAGCTCCCAACCCAGTGAGAAACCTGACAGTGGAGGCTCAGACCAACAGCTCCATCGCCCTGACCTGGGAGGTCCCCGATGGCCCAGACCCACAGAACTCCACCTACGGGGTTGAGTACACTGGAGATGGTGGCAGAGCAGGGACTCGAAGCACAGCACACACCAACATCACCGTGGATAGACTTGAACCCGGGTGTTTGTATGTGTTTTCCGTGTGGGTGGGGAAGAATGGAATCAACAGCTCCCGGGAGACTCGAAATGCCACCACAGGTGAGAGGCAGTCGCCATTTGTTTGATCTCTTGACAACATAGGATCTTCTTCCTACTTTCTCAGCCCCCAACCCAGTGAGAAACCTCCATATGGAGACTCAGACCAACAGCTCCATCGCCCTATGCTGGGAAGTCCCCGATGGCCCATACCCTCAGGACTACACCTACTGGGTAGAGTACACTGGAGACGGTGGTGGCACAGAGACCCGAAACACAACAAATACCAGTGTGACAGCTGAGAGACTTGAGCCCGGAACCTTGTACACATTCTCTGTATGGGCAGAAAAAAATGGAGCACGTGGCTCCAGGCAGAATGTCAGCATCTCCACAGGTAGGAACCCTCAACGGCCACTCCCTGTTTTGTGTGGAAATCCTGACTCTGCTCCCTCTCCCAGTCCCCAACGCAGTGACAAGCCTCAGCAAGCAGGACTGGACCAACAGCACCATTGCTTTGCGCTGGACAGCTCCCCAGGGCCCAGGCCAGTCTTCCTACAGCTACTGGGTCTCATGGGTCAGGGAAGGCATGACTGACCCCAGGACCCAAAGCACCTCAGGTACTGACATCACCCTAAAGGAACTGGAAGCTGGCAGCCTGTACCACCTCACCGTCTGGGCCGAGAGGAATGAGGTCAGAGGCTATAACAGCACCCTCACTGCAGCCACTGGTGAGACACAGTCGGTTCTGAACCCAGCCCTATACCCCCTTAGGCCTCTGTTCTCACTTCTCAGCTCCCAATGAGGTCACAGATCTCCAGAATGAAACTCAGACTAAGAACTCAGTCATGCTGTGGTGGAAGGCCCCTGGAGACCCCCACTCTCAGTTGTACGTATACTGGGTCCAGTGGGCCAGCAAGGGACATCCCCGGAGGGGGCAAGATCCCCAAGCGAATTGGGTCAACCAGACCAGCAGGACCAATGAGACGTGGTACAAAGTGGAGGCCCTGGAACCCGGGACGTTGTACAATTTCACCGTGTGGGCAGAGAGGAATGACGTAGCCAGTTCCACGCAGAGCCTCTGTGCGTCCACATGTGAGAATCCCCTTCCTGCCTTCAAGTGGTGAGGCACTGCTGACCTCTTGCTTCCTTCACCCAGACCCAGACACAGTCACCATCACTTCCTGTGTCAGCACCTCAGCGGGCTATGGAGTCAACTTGATCTGGTCCTGCCCCCAGGGAGGCTACGAGGCCTTTGAGTTGGAGGTGGGAGGACAGCGGGGCTCCCAGGACAGATCTTCATGTGGGGAGGCTGTGTCTGTGTTGGGTCTCGGGCCGGCTCGGTCCTACCCAGCCACCATCACGACCATCTGGGACGGAATGAAGGTCGTGTCTCACTCTGTGGTCTGCCACACCGAGAGTGCAGGTGAGCGGAGCCGCGCGGGCCAGCCAGCTATGCTCTGAGGGTTCCCGATGCCTCCTCCCCACAGGGGTCATTGCCGGAGCCTTTGTGGGCATCCTCCTGTTTCTCATCCTCGTGGGCCTGCTGATTTTCTTCCTGAAGAGGAGGTGAGACTCAGCACAGGGCTGACCGCCTGGAGCTGAGCCTCTCATCCTAACGTCCTTTTCCCAGGAATAAGAAGAAGCAGCAGAAACCAGAACTCAGGGATCTGGTCTTTAGGTGAGCAGAAGGTCTGGGGGGTGCATTGGAAAGTCTTTTCTCCCTGCTCCCCCAAAACCCGTAGCTCCCCAGGGGACATCCCAGCTGAAGACTTCGCTGACCACGTCAGGAAGAATGAGAGGGACAGCAACTGTGGTTTTGCAGACGAGTACCAGGTGGGGAGAGGACAGAGGGGCTGAGCTCAGTCACACCAGGTACCCCCTCTCCCTGCATCCCCAGCAACTCTCCCTGGTGGGCCACAGCCAGTCTCAGATGGTGGCTTCGGCTTCAGAGAACAACGCCAAGAACCGCTACAGAAATGTGCTGCCCTGTGAGTCTCGGGTTCCTGCTGCTTTTGTCCCATCTGCCTGGCTAATGCTGGCCTCTTCTCCTAGATGACTGGTCCCGGGTGCCCCTGAAGCCCATCCATGAGGAGCCAGGCTCTGACTACATCAATGCCAGCTTCATGCCCGTAAGGTCGTGGTTGGGATTGAAAGGGTGCCCGCCCCCCTGACCCGCCTGCCTTCCTCAACCAGGGTCTCTGGAGCCCCCAGGAGTTCATTGCAACCCAGGGTCCCCTGCCACAGACAGTGGGTGACTTCTGGCGCCTGGTGTGGGAACAGCAGAGCCACACCCTGGTCATGCTGACCAACTGCATGGAGGCCGGCCGGGTGAGAGATCTGAGTCCTGGGTGCTGACTGGGGTTGTGTTCTCTGACCCCTCCTCCTCCCCCAGGTGAAGTGTGAGCATTACTGGCCTCTGGACTCGCAGCCCTGCACCCATGGGCACCTGCGGGTAACCCTGGTAGGTGAGGAAGTGATGGAGAACTGGACGGTGCGGGAACTGCTGCTCCTCCAGGTGCGTGTGTCCAGCCCCGTCCTGGCCCTCAGCTCCAGAGCCTGTGAGTGCTCCCTCCTTCCAGGTGGAGGAGCAGAAGACACTGTCTGTGCGCCAATTCCACTACCAGGCCTGGCCGGATCACGGCGTTCCCTCCTCCCCAGACACCTTGCTGGCTTTCTGGAGGATGCTTCGGCAGTGGCTGGATCAGACCATGGAGGGAGGCCCACCCATTGTGCACTGCAGGTGGGGACCAGCCCAGGACCCTCTCCCTTGAGCCTTGGTCTGACCCTTCCCTTGTTCTGCCTAGTGCTGGCGTGGGTCGCACAGGAACCCTCATTGCCCTGGACGTCCTGCTCCGGCAGCTGCAGTCCGAGGGTCTCCTTGGGCCCTTCAGCTTTGTAAGGAAGATGAGAGAGAGTCGGCCGTTGATGGTGCAGACTGAGGTGAGGCAGTCCCTCAGCAACACAGGACGGGAGGACGCCTCTCACTCCCGTGCCTGCTTCCCAGGCTCAGTACGTATTCCTGCATCAGTGCATCCTGCGGTTCCTCCAACAGTCAGCCCAGGCCCCAGCCGAGAAGGAAGTCCCGTATGAGGATGTCGAAAACCTCATCTACGAGAACGTGGCCGCCATCCAGGCCCACAAGTTGGAGGTCTAAGTGACGAGGGGGCTGGGTCGGCAGCCCAGGCATCCTCAAGCTCTGGACACCCACTTGAGCCCAGATTCCTGGAAGAGCAGAGGGCTGGGCTCCCAGACTCCTGGGTGCTGTGGGAGGAGGGGGCTGGTATCCCAAACTCTGGTTTCCCCAGGAGAGAGTGGTCTGGTGGGCTTCAGATGAGTCCTATGGGAGCTGGGGATCTGGATTCCTGGTTCCCTGAAGGAGGAGAGGGATGATAGCTTGGATTCCCTAGGTCTTTCCAGGATGCAGAAAGAAACAGGCTGGGGCCTGGATTCTGAGGCAGGAAGGAATTTGGGTCTGGAGTTCTGGCTACTTGAGGACCAAAGGCAGGAAGGATCCTGCCTTGATTTTACTTCAGAAACCAAATCAGTCTTCTATAATCTGGGGTCGGAGGGAGTCCCTGTGCCCAAGGTCTCTCTGCACCCCACCATCCACATGTATTTTTCCTTCTATCCCATAATTTATTAAATCACTGTTCTCCCCAGAGACAGTTGTCCCATGGATTTCTGGGTCTGGAA